GGAAGGAAAGTACACTTGGAAGAGGGCCAAGCGGGTGACCTGAAAAAGAAGCGCACAGTTTGACCTTTTGACCTGGGGTCTTATGCATTGGCATACTTCTGGGGTCTTGCATCCCTTCTCCCCTGATTCTTCCCTTGGGAGGCCTGCCTGCATGGGCAGTGGTCTGCCAGCACTTGGGAGGGGAGTGTGCACACTGTGTATACTGGAGTTGTACCCATGCTCACTGGAGGCGTTCTTCCCTTACCAGTCCGGTGTCCTTCGAGGGTCACATGTCAGTTAAACTCCGCAATTTGTGTAAGCCCACTTGCCCAGCTCCTGAGATCTTACCGAGAAGCTGATCACCAGTTTCAGGTTTTCTCTATCTATTGGGAGACTGCCTTTCCCTGGCCCCGCTGGATCAATGATCATTTTAGAGGGAGCATAACAACCGCCTGACTGTCGCCTGATGGTTGCCTGACGTACCTGGTTGGAAGCGTGGCCCTCTCCTGCCCTTTTCGAGGCTGACTAGCTACCTGCTGTCACCCCCCTTCCCTTTTAAGGACTTTTCTGGAATGTTGGCCTGTGCCACCTGCTTTTATTCGCTGGCCAGAACTTAGTTACTGGCCATCCCCGTGGTCTGTATAGGAGACTCGACAATGTATATTTCAGGCGTTGGGCATCATGTGTAGCCGGCGGAATGCCTGTTCAGCCATGGTCCAGCCTGAACGAGCGGGCCTCTTGCTTCATTTTGCAGGGGAGCTGCTGCTTGCCCGCGGTCACCCCAGCGGTCTGGCGGAGCCCTTAGCGCGCAGGGCCGCCGTCTGCGGGCGCTCACGCCCCCGGGGATCCACCCCAAGGAGAACGGTCCTGAGGGCCTGCCGGGCCTTTCCCCCCGCGGATTTTGGTTCTTCGCTGTTTCCCTTTGGGGTGCCCTTCGCGGTTTCTGCGTTTCCCCCGCGTTGCCAGCAGCCACTCGCGCCGCGCCCCTAGCCCAGAACCGCCCCTCCCAAGGGCGATAACCCCGAGGGCAACGGCCGCGGGCGGCGCTGCGGTGGCAATGGCGGCGCCCCCTGCACCAGCCGCCAAGGGGTCCCCGCAGCCGGAGCCGCACGCCCCAGAGCCCGGCCCGGGGAGCGCCAAGCGAGGGCGAGAGGTGAGCGGGGCGGCGGGGACCGGGAAGGGGCTGGAGAAGGGCTTAGTTCCTGTGTCTCCTCCAGGACAGCAGAGCCGGTCGCCTCTCATTCTGTACAAAGGTGTGCTATGGCATTGGTGGGGTCCCCAACCAGATAGCCTCCAGCGCCACAGCCTTTTACCTGCAGCTTTTCCTGCTTGATATAGCACAGGTAAGTGTGGGCAGTAGCCCAGTCTCTGCTGGCAGCTCTCTATCCCCTCCCCTGTCTGTTTCAGATCCCTGCCGCCCAGGTGTCACTTGTTCTGTTTGGGGGAAAAGTGTCTGGGGCGGCTGCTGACCCTGTGGCTGGGTTCTTCATCAACAGGAGCCAGAGGACAGGGTCTGGACGGCTCATGCCTTGGTGAGCAACCGCTCAGTCCTTAGGATCCAGGCGGGGCCGCTCCACCTCGGCTGTGCTTCCGCAGGGTGCTGGGCTGCACCCCCTTCATCGCCCTGGCCTACTTCTTCCTGTGGTTCCTGCCCCCCTTCACCAGCCTGCGAGGCCTCTGGTACACGACTTTCTACTGCCTGTTCCAGGCCCTGGCCACGGTAAGCAGGGCCCCTTCCTGGGCCTGTGCTCTGGGGGCGGTTCTAAGCTCTGCCGACGCCCCAGTTCTTCCAGGTGCCCTACACAGCGCTCACCATGCTGCTGACTCCCTGCCCAAGGGAGCGGGACTCGGCCACCGCCTACCGTGAGTGCAGCCGTGGGTTTCGGGTTCCAGGGCTCAGTCACCTTAAGTGGCACTCTGTCTCCAGGGATGACTGTGGAGATGGCGGGAACACTGATGGGGGCCACTGTCCACGGGCTCATCGTGTCCGGCGCCCACAGACCCCACAGGTGCGAGGCCACTGCGACCCCGGGGCCAGTCACTGTCTCCCCGAATGCAGTAAGTGCACTGGGTGGCAAGGCCCCCCAACCATCACCCATCCCAGTCCTGTCCTGTCCCACAGGCCCATCTCTACTGCATTGCGGCTGCCGTGGTTGTAGTGACTTACCCCGTGTGCATCAGTTTACTGTGCCTAGGGGTGAAGGAGCGGCCAGGTATGGGGTTTGGTGAGGAGGGAAGCAGAAGCCGAAGCCAAGGTGACACGCTTCTGCGTTGCAGACCCCTCTGCCCCAGCCTCAGGCCCAGGCTTGAGTTTCCTGGCTGGGCTGAGCCTCACTACCCGGCACCCACCCTACCTGAAGCTGGTGATCTCCTTCCTGTTCATCTCTGCTGCTGTTCAGGTACCTCTGGCCAGCTGCCCCCGACAGGCTTGTGCACATACCCACTTCCTGTCCATCTCCTCAGGTGGAGCAGAGCTACCTGGTCCTGTTCTGTACACATGCCTCCCAGCTACACGACCACGTCCAGGGCCTGGTACTAACTGTCCTGGTGAGGGGGCCTGGGGTGGTGGAGGCTAGGTCGGCCCTGGCGTGACGATGCTGTCTGCTCACAGGTCTCAGCCGTGCTGAGCACCCCGCTGTGGGAGTGGGTTCTCCAGCGCTTTGGGAAGAAGACGTCAGCCTTTGGGATCTTTGTGAGTGAGGCGGGAATCAAGGATTGGGGGTGTGGCGGGACAGCTGGTGTGTGTGTCTCCCCAGGCGATGGTGCCCTTTGCGATCTTGCTGGCTGCTGTGCCCACAGCACCTGTGGCATATGTCGTGGCCTTTGTATCTGGCGTGAGCATTGCTGTGTCCTTGCTGCTACCCTGGTAGGCTGGGTGTGGGGGCCTCACGTGTGTCCCTAGGAGGGCTAACTCCACACCCCCGCCGCAGGTCCATGCTGCCAGACGTGGTGGATGACTTTCAGCTGCAGCACCGTCACGGGCCAGGCCTGGAGACCATCTTCTACTCCTCCTACGTCTTCTTCACCAAGCTGTCTGGCGCATGTGCCCTGGGCATCTCCACCCTCAGTCTGGAGTGAGTCCCAGGGTTAGGATACAGCAGAGGCACCTGCCCTAATGGCTGGCTGATGTTTCTCCAGGTTCTCGGGGTATAAGGCAGGGGTCTGCAAGCAAGCAGAGGAGGTGGTGGTCACCCTCAAAGTCCTCATTGGCGCCGTGCCCACCTGCATGATCCTTGCTGGGCTCTGCATCCTCATGGTCGGCTCCACTCCAAAGACACCCAGTCGGGACGCCTCCAGCCGGCTGAGCCTTCGGAGGTAAGCCCCGCACGCCCCCTGCAGCCAGCGAGTCCTTCTCCTTGGCTTCCTTCCCTTCCCACAGGAGGACCAGCTACAGCCTGGCCTAAAGCTTAGGAGGGCGACTGTGAATGGACACAGGAGCCAGCACCCTCGGGGCCTGACATCGCCCTCCTCAGCCCTCCAGCACCTGGTCTGGCAGTTTAGTATGTGACCTTTCTCCCTGGGATGTGGAGTCTTCGGCAACGTGTCCTGAAGGGACTGGCCCGCACTCCAGGACCCCACTTGGCATTTCTTGTCTGTTGCCTTCAGACTATCTCAGATAGGCCTGTGCCCCTGACTAGCCCAGTAGCACTTGTCTCTAGAAAAAGGAAGCTCCTGCCCAACCTGGCTTGTGGACCAGTAATATCTGTGGCCTACCACCCATTCAAGAAAACGTTACAGCCGGCTCACTGCAAAATCCGCCTCCCGGGTTCACGCCATTCTCCTGCCTCAGCCTCCCGAGTAGCTGGGACTACAGGTGCCCGCCACCACGCCCAGCTAATTTTTGTATTTTTAGTAGAGACGGGGTTTCACCGTGTTAGCCAGAATGGTTTCGATCTCCTGACCTCGTGATCCGCCCCGCCTCAGCCTCCCAAAGGCATGAGCCACCGTACTCGGCCTGCCCAGGCTGGTCTTAAACTCCTGGCCTCAGGTGATCCTACTGCCTCAGCCTCCTGAGTAGCTGGGATTACAGACACAGCCCCCGTTCCCAGCTCTAGCATTTCTTAAGGACAAAATTGGTGTGTAAGTAACAGGAAATTCACATTATGCTGTACTCATTCTCTAATATCACAGCCATGTTAGAACAAATTTGGGTTTTCAAAACAAGCGTAACTGAACAGAGTATATATATGTATGTATATAAATATATAGAAATCCTAAATGGTCCCTGTGACATAAGAAATACACATTTGGTCTCTGCCCCAGGTTCCTGGCACAGAGCTTCTAAAATGCTAGTAACTTCCTGAGTGGTAGGGGTGAGGGGAACATCTTTTGTTATACATAAGAAGCCCTTTTCAAACAGATCTGAGTTTATGCTAATGATGTGACTGGCAGAGGATGGGGGCTGGTTGCCAGAGAAACCAACCATGTGATTAGAAGGTTGAAACTTTCAGCCTTATCTTCCTACCGGGAGGGGACAGGGGCTGAAGACTGAGCTCATCATCAATGATTTAATCAATTGTGCCCATGTAATGGAGCCTCCACTTCCAAACGAAGGGTTTCAGAGAGCTTCTAGGTTGGTGAACACATCCATGTACCAGGAGGTCTACCCCACTCCACGGGGACAGAAACTCTTGTGTAGGGGACCCTTTTAGATTTCATTCTATATACCTCTTCAGCTGGCTGTTCATTTTATAATCAACCAATAAATGTTAAGTAAAGTGTTTCTCTGTGTTCTATGCATTATAGGAAATTATC